TATTTGTTCTCATTTTGCCCAAGAACTTTGGCTAGAGCAGAACATAAAAGATTCTTTTCAAAAAGTGATACTGAGAAGATATAAAAAATGTGGACATGGCAATTTACAGTTAAAAAAAGGATGTGAAAGTGTGGATGAGTGTAAGGTGCAAAAAAGAGGTTATAATGGGCTTAACCAATGCTTGACAACTACCCATTGCAAAATATTTCAATGTGATAAATATGTGAAAGTCTTTCATCAATTTTCAAATTCAAACAGACAGAAGACGTACTGTAAAAAAACCTTTGAAACATATAGAATGTGGCAAATCTTTTAACCAGTCCTCAACCCTTACTACACATAAGAAAATTCATACTGGAGAGAAACCCTACAAATGTGAAGAATGTGGCAAAGACTTTAACTGGTACTCAACCTTTACTACAGATAAGATAACTCATACTGGAGAGAAACCCTAAAAATGTGAAGAATGTGGCAAAGCCTTTAAGTACTCCTGTACCCTTACTACACATAAGATAATTCATACTGGAGAGAAATCCCACAAATGTGAGGAGTGTGGCAAAGCCTTTAACTGGTCCTCACAGCTTGCTATTCATAAGATAACTCATACTGGAGAGCAACCCTACAAACGTAAAGAATGCAGCAAAGCTTTTAACCATCCCACAACCCCTTCTTCACATAAGAAAACTCATACTGGAGAGAAACCATGCAAGTGTGATAAATGTGGCAAAGCCTTTATTTTTTCCTCAACCCTTAGTAAACATGAGAAGATTCATACTGGAGAGAAACCCTACAAATGTGAAGAATGTGGCAAAGCCTTCAGATGGTCCTCACACCTAACTACACATAAGATAACTCATACTGGAGAGAAACCCTACAAATGTGAAGAATGTGGCAATGGCTTTAAGTATTCCTCTACGCTTACTGAACATAAGATAATCCATACTGGAGAGAAATCCTACAAATGTGAAGAGTGTGGCAAAGCCTTTAACTGGCCCTCACAGCTTGCTATTCATAAGATAACTCATACTGGAGAGCAACCCTACAAATGTAAAGAATGTGGCAAAGCTTTTAAACATCCTGCAACCCTTTCTTCACATAACAAAACTCATACTGGAGAGAAACCATACAAGTGTGATAAATGTGGCAAAGCCTTTATTTCATCCTCAACCCTTAGTAAACATGAGAAGATTCATACTGGAGAGAAACCCTACAAATGTGAAGAATATGGCAAAGCTTTCACCCATTCCTCACACCTTACTAGGCATAAGAAAATTCATGCTGGAGAGAAACCATACAAGTGTGATAAATGTGGCACAGCCTTTATTTTATCCTCAACCCTTAGTGAACATGAGAAGATTCATACTGGAGAGAAACTCTACAAATGTGAAGAATGTGGCAAAGCCTTCAACCATTTTTCACACCTTACTATACATAAGACAATTCATACTGGAGAGAAATGCTATAAATGGTATAAAAACCTTTACATGGTCCTCAAGCCCCCATAAACATAGGAGAACTCATACTGGAGAGAAACCTTACAAATGTGAAGAATGTGGCAAAGCCTTTACTGCATCCTCAACTCTAAGTGAATATAAGACAATTCATACTGGAGAGAAACCTTGCAAATGTGAAGAATGTGGCAAAGCTTTTAACTGGTCCTCAGACTTCAATAAACATAAGAGAATTCATAGTGGACAGAAACCAATACTGTAACAAAGCTTTATTTATTTATTTATCTATTTATTTATTTATTTATTTATTTATTTTTGAGATGGAGTTTCACTCTTGTTGTCCAGGCTGGAGTGCAATGGCGCAATCTTGGC